TTTATGAAACCATCAGATCTCATGAGACTTATTCACTGTCACGAGAACAGCACAGAAAAGACCCACCCCCATGATTCAATTACCTCCCACCAGGTCACTTCCATGACATGGGGATTATGGGAGCTACAATTCAAGATGAGACTTGGGTGGGGACACAGCCAAACCATATCAGTAAGAAAATCAGAAAATTTCCAGGATGCCAATTTTCTGGGAAGCTTTTGAGCAGCATAGGTTTGGAGCAAATGCCTACTAATGTCTTAGTGTAAATTTATTTCCAGAGATTCTCAGAGGGGAATGGAACTTACATTTATTTAATGCCTACCATGTCCCCAAGTATAGTACTTATTACATAGATAATAAGATGAATAAAGTAGTTTATTTCTTACTCGTCAGGAGTAAGTCTGACTTACTAGGAAAGGGATGACTAGAATCTCATGAGAATTTTAAATTTTTTACACTCACCTTATTTTATTTAGTCAAGACATTTTTTGTCCCTCTCCTAGAGGTCACTCTGGGAAGTTCAGCAGTTTCAGCAATGCTTACCAATGCTCAGATCTCTGGACCTATTTAAACCAATAGCAAATACTTTTGGATCACTGTAGTGTTGGCACGTCTCTGTCCCTGGAGGGTGAATTTGATTTTTGTCTGCAGCCAAATGCCATTCTCATTGGAGGCTAGTGAAGAAGGTGAGTTGACAAGCTTGGGCATTACCATTTTGGGTCAAAAAAGAAGTAGGTTCTGGAGTAATCAAACTAATATCCGTGTTTGGCTTGTAAAGAACCAGGATGGGATGTACAGTCTTTGTTTAGCTATACATTCCGGCAGGTTTTCTTAAACTTGTCTTTTTTTCTGCATGTCCACACTTTATTACAATGCTACAGTTTCTAATCCTCTTTTAGCTAGACTAAAAGGCTCTTTCCTACTTTGGCGTCTAATTTTGTATTCCTAGTTTTCCTAACAGGCCCTACCTAAGTTTAGTTCTATATTAGTTTACTTTACTTTGGTTTAGTTTCATATGTTTTTATATTTTTTTATTTTATTCTATAATTTGTGTATTTTGTTATATATTTTAGTTTACTTTAGTTTCATATATTTACTTTAGTTTAATATATTTTAGTTTAGTTTCACATATTTTGCATTGTATGGGAGGAAAAAAGAATTCTCTCTCTATTCTTCCGAATTCTTATCTGGAACCCCTGCAAAAAAAGGCAGATGAAAAAGAAAAAAGCGAACAGAAGTTTATTAACAAATAGGCTTCACGTATATATGGGAGATACCCAGGGAATGAGCAATTCTCAAAGAAGTGGCTTAGAACTCTGGTTTATGTGGCATCATCAACAAAGAACAACACATTGGTGGGGAAGTAACAAGACAAGGGGAAAGGATCTTGAGTTTCTAGGGGTGGCAAATTGTGGGAAAACAAATACATGGGAAACTAATGATAGACAAAAGGTTATATAGTAAAGTCTGTTATGTAGATTTCCCTGTGCCATCTTCAGGCAAGCAAGGGCCTAAGGTCATCCCTGGTGATCAACCTTTGTCCTTCTTGGTAGAGAGGGAAGGAGGGACACCTTTATAAGTGTATGTCCTGCTTTTAAGCAAATAGGGGTAGGGCAGAGAGATTTTTTGTATCTACTTCTCGATTGCTTTCAACCCAAAATAATCCTTATGCCAGAGAGGCATATTTTGGGGTGGCATATTCAGCTACCCTTCAGCAAAAAGTATCTACATATCTTGTACCAACTGGTCTCCTTCCCTGTTTGCAGCTGTACAAATTAAGGTATTATGAAAGCATGGTCATTCAAAGGAGGCACCCGTTCTGCTGCTCCTTTGTAACTTTCTTTTGCCCGCCTGTTTTTCCTCTGCCCTCCTGTTTGCTGCTCCTTTGCAACTTTCACTCCAAGCTTTACAAACATTTTTAGTGTCTTAAGTTTCCTCCTTCCCCACAACACACAAATTCATATAGTCCAGCCCTGTGTATTCTATTTCCAGAGCCGGGGATAGCTTCCCTTTTCTTCTTCTGCCAAATCATGTTTCTGCCTTATTTTAAAAGTCTACTCAAAATTCATCTACAGCAAACCTTCTTAGATGCATTTTTTCTACAGGGAGAATGCTCCAATCACTCCAGTGATTTCATCAGCACACTTACTTGATGTAAGCTCTTATATTTTCTCACATTTGCAGTATATTCACCATTAGGTTGTAAACTTTTGGAGGCAGCCAGTGTGTTCATTTTTCCCTTAGGGCACCCTGCCCTTCTACATATAGTAGAAACTCAGGAATTTGGTTAAGCAACTTTCTATTTTCCCCAAACCTTAAAAGAGCTGTCTGCAATGACCATCTCAGACGTTGTTAGTTTCAGAAAGTTTCCCTAATTTATTTTAAGGAAAGAACAGATAAGATGCATAAGATAAGGGACATTCTCTGGCTGTAGGCTTTCTTTAGCACATTTCAGGATTATTATAACATAAAAGCCTTGCCCTATTTTCCTTAAGCAGCACGCGGCTGCCTAGTGTACTTGCCTTAGGAGGTCAAACACATTAGGTATACCAACATATCGACCACCAAAAGCCAATGCACAGAACAGAGGTCCTCGGGCAAACAGGTTGAACCATAGTTGCAAGGTCAAGCCATTATAATGCAAAGCATCCAAGGGTGACCATCATGCTTTCCCCTGCGTTTCTGCAAAGCACAGATTTTCCCAGGGATTGCTGAGCAAAGAGCCCCTTACTAAAGAAACAGCAGACTCCATGGAAGAGTGTCAATTTTATGATCCACTGCTGGTTTGGGCTGATTTGCTTTTAACTAATTATTGATCACCGTAATGACTAACTTTTGAGAGAGCCCTGCCAAAAATAAATATTCCTTAAATGAGGTACACCAATGTTTTTTTCCACTCCAGTCCTTGAAAATGGTGAGTTAGAGCAGAGTTTCCTAAAGCATGGCCTGAATTTACGGAACCATGGTCAACAGAATCACTTGGGCAATTTGTTAAAATGTATTAGGTTGGTGCAAAAGTAATCACGGTTTTTGCCATTGAAAGTAAGGGTCCTAATACATTCCTGGGGCTCACCTGAGCCAGGATTTCTGGCATGGGGCCTAGAGATCTGCATTTAAACAAGAGCCACACAGAAGCACTTGGACAGAGGGTAAGAAGGGAATGTGATACTGAAGTCTCAAAAATACAGAAGAATAGTAAGGAATGATCTTCATCAATATTATCATAGCTTTTTCTTGTTAGATTATAGGATCCCAGGCTTATGTCCTCAGAGAACAGAATGGAGAGCAGATTTATAGACAGGGAAGGGGATTGGACAGGACTGTGGGCCTGCATTCTATTTTAGGCCCTGCCTCTGATTGTCTGTGTGGCTTTGAAGAGTTCACTAAGCCCTTTGGCCCTCATTTTGTAATCTATAAGTGTGTGGGCCTATTATTTTAATATCCTGTCTACCTCTAACAATTTCTGATTGAAATATTGAATTTGAAAATATAAATAGGCAGTATAAACTCTTCTGTTTATCTGTGGCGTCTGTGAGGTAATAAGCAGAAGAGGTTGATAGTTTCACAAAAGGAAAGCATGACTTAGACAGAGTGCCTAAAATTCTGTCCCGGGAACCATGATCTCCTCATCTACTGGCTGTCTGTGTTTGGGCAATCACCTGCATATCAGTTTCCTCATCTGCAAAATGACAATGGCACTTGCCAGCCACCACTTTTCAGGGCTCCTGAGCAGGTCAAAGACGTAACCTGCTCAAATGTTTTGAAAACTATTAAGTGCCAATCAGATTATCAGTTGTCACTCAAATTTGGATTAATTAGGTCAGATATTAGGTGTCAGGTGGTGTTTAAATCCTTGTTGTCCAGAGTGACATGGGAAGCACTGGAAGCTTAGGATACCATTAGGAGATCCTGAGGCTTGAGTGAGAAGATCCCATAAAGAGCAACACGGCTCAAACAGCGCCAAGAGGGCAGGCTGTGTGCCAAGATCAGCCTGGGAGTTTATACAACACTTATTTTAGCTTCAGACATACTTTAGCCCCTAGAAAAGAAAGTGAACAGGAAGAGACCCTCGAGATATCTTTGGATGCATCAAGAATTTTAAAAGCTGCAACTTGGAATTCAAAGCATTCACTTCCTTTTCCAACAAAATTGAGACCCTATAGGGTAATTTTATACTGAAGAGCTCCCAGTTCTTTAAACCTGATTGGAATTTGAGATAGTTGGAACAGGACAAGACTCTTATTACCTATGATAAAAGGCATCATCAGGTAGGGGCAAGAGTATGGACTCTGGAGGTAGGTTGGATTCATATCCCAGTTTTCAACAATTTATTTTGAGTCCCTTGGCAAATCATCTAGCATCTCACCTCAGTTTTTTCATCTATAAAATGAGAAGGATGTAACACCTGCTTCATCAGGTGGCGATGAGGACAGATGCGAGAATACAGTGGAATACTGAATTCTGGTGACTTTCAATATTCTATTCCTCAGCACTAACCCATGCTTACATGCATTTTATGACAATCCACGTTACCTAAGCCCAAATTATTACCTGCAACGCAGCTTGGCAACCTTCAAACACTAACCAAATCAGGTATCAGAGCCCTTGTTTCTTGAACTTTCAAAGACAGAAGATGAACATATAAAATAGAATATTTTGTTTCATGATTTTGTTACTGTAAGCCATGTCTGGTAAAGACCAATACAAGGAAAATGGGCTGAATCTGTGAATTACATCAGCAGGTTCAGAATAAATGATGGCTCACACACCAGAACTCATTTCAATCATCCCTAAATTTAAAACAGGAAAATGGTTGGCAAAGTTGTTCCCTTTCTTCCTCTGGAGAAACTACTTGAAATAAATATGAATTTGAATTTTACATGAATGATATCTCAAGAGTTTGTTAGTATGATTATCATACTTCAAGTTTATGGCTTATCCAGAAATCAAACAACTATAGTAACCAGATAAAAGTCCTTTTTTTTTTCTGTAACATATAACAGTAATTAGAGTTTTCTACTTGTGACCTTAAGGTGTGTTGTCATGGTCTTGACATTTCTGCAGAAGTAAACTATTCAATTCAGTAGTTTCTGTGTTTGCAGTTATATGTATTTAACTTGTATTTTGCATATTTAATTTGTATTTAAATCGCTAAAAACTGGTAACTCAGAAATGTTACGTATAGACATCCTCATTTATCCAGAATATTTGACTAACCAGACACCTAATTATGTTTTGAGTGGTCCTATCTATGCATTTAATGAATGTTCTTATTTTGTAGCCAGCATATGTAATACAGGTGATTCCTTTCAGCGATGGGAGCTGGACAAATCTATATGCAGGGTTTTTGATCATCTTGGGTTTAAAACTCATAATGGAGCAATTAAAACCATGTTTGTTTTCCTGAATCCATGACAACAATAACTTTATCCCAAAACCAGCTGTGAATGTTGGTAACACGGGCACTCTGCTGACCTGAAGGAATGCAGGCACAGTGCATTTTGCACACATGTTTGTCGGTAGAGTACTTTTTTGGTAGAGAGGAAGAGAAAATTCTGGCTTCTTTAGAGAAGTGGATGTAGGCAATCCCTCCTCCAAAAGTAGTCAAAATACCACTCCAGAGAACCTTGACTTTATAAGGGAAGGCAGCTTCTGAATCACTGAAAGCCTTTTCCTCCTTAATTCTCACTGGCTGGCCTGGAATGAGGCTCTGCTAAAAATGTTAGAGGCAGCTGTTGATATAGGCATTTCTGTCCTCTTTTCTAGTACCATAATGTGTGCATGTTAAAGAGATTCTGCAGGTCCCTTATACCTTATTCATCCCTTTTAAAGCCTTCTTCTTGGAAAGTAGATGTGGAGGATCTAGAATTGGAAAAGTTTCTGTCTTTCAGAACTTTGTGTAGGTTTGGTATTCATAAAACATTACATTATTTGATGTCTCCCCCCAACCCCCACCCCGCAATACTACACAGAGATGAAAAATGTGTTTAGGTAGAAGATCCTCCTAAATAAGAAGGAAGGGTCTGGAAAGCTGTTATCTGGGTTGTATTACAACTTTGTGTTTTTTTCTCTCTTATTAAATAATACTCAAGACAAACACTTTTATAAGTAGGATCTTGATTATTGAGGCAAGAAGTATAATCTTAAGCAGTGAGAATGGGGGAAATTGGAACACATTGTTATTCCCATAGGATCAGCATAGATTTCCGTAATGTCCAAATTACCTTGCCATTTCTTTCATTTCCCAAAAAAAGCTCTTTAGTGTCAATTTTCCATCAAAAAAAAATCTTTGGAAGAAGTGAGTATTTCCACATTCTGCTATGCCTTAGGGCATCAGCTGTGCCCAAACTCATGCTTGTAAGGCTGAATGGTCACTCTGCTTTTGATGTCTCTATTTGAAAAAGCCTACAAATCCAAAGAAAGCATGCCCCCATTGGCATAGTCTCTGTTGTGCAAAGGAGACTTTCAGAGCTTTAGGCTCCATCTGTCATGATCATTTTTCAAACAGACTATTTTTTAGATCAGTTTTATGTTTGCAGCATCAAGATCACTTTTTTTTTTGGCTGGTTTACTCCTACTCAAATTGTTTCTGGCTCTCTGGGATGACCAGTTTCTCAAGGAAAGAAACCTCCTCTGACCACCATATCATCCTCCCAACTATATCTTTTCATATACGTTAATAGCACTCTATCTTTCCTTCATAGTACTTACTGTAGTTTGTAGTAATACATTTGATACAATTATTTCATTCGTATACATCTTCCTCACCAGCCTAGGGAAGGGACACTGATTGTTCACCATCATATCCCAGTATCTAGCACAGTGCCTAAGGGATAGGAGGGGCTCAGTAAATATCTCTTGCAAGGATGTTGTTAAATTGTAAACTCTGCCAAGGCCTTTATGTTGAATGAATGAATGAACGAATGAATGAATGCCTCTAACTCTTCATAAAATAAACACTTTTTGGAAAAAATTGCTCATGGCAGACGTCAGATGTAACCACACTGATAACTGGAAAGAAAAATGAATTTAGATGGGTTTTAGAGATAGAACAATGTTTCTAATATTCAAGCAGTCCATAAATCCCTTATACTTAATGTTAAAATTCAGGATATGATACCTAAAGAAAGGTTTTACTGTACTTGGATCAAGGCACCTACCAACTTTTTCTCTACTCATAGGCAAAGTCACTACCCTGTTTAAGGAGGTCTTTGGACGTTTCCATCTCAAGAAACAGCTCTTCAATCTCTCCCTTGTATTCCACCTTCCAGAACCACCCAGAAATTCCAGTAAAGTCTTATTGACCTGATTGTCTGTCCTCTTCGCTGAGTTCCTTTTGAATGCAGCAAATTGCTGTGCCCTTTTCTGACTTCCATTTCACTTTTATCCAGCTTCATAGGAGCTTAGGCCCCTGCTTGTTGAGGAGGGCGTTCAGTTAGTGCTGAGACTACCTGAATAGGTCTGGTTCTAGCTACTCACAACTCAGAGAGGTAGTGAATGCTAGGAGGTAGGAAGAAGGACATTCAACCAGAATACTAAAATTGCATTTAGATAGTCCAGAAATTAGACAGTTGGCACAGCATTAGAATTCCCCATTTATCCTTACAATAGTTTGCTGAGAATGATGGTTGGGAATTGAACAATGAGAACACTTGGACACAGGAAGAGGAACATCACACACCGGGGCCTGTTGTGGGGTGGGGAGAGCGGGGAGGGATAGCATTAGGAGATATACCTAATGTAAATGACAAGTTAATGGGTACAGCACACCAACATGGCACGTGTATACATATGTAACAAACCTGCACGTTGTGCACATGTACCCTAGAACTTAAAGTATAATAAAAAAGTGTGTGTGTGTGTGTGTGTGTGTATATATATAAAGAATTCCCCACTTAATATTTATACATCCAAAAACTGACAAAAATAATGTCTGAACTCATGTCTGACATTCAGATTCCTCCGCCCAAAGGCAATAAATAAAATAATACTAAGATGTAAAGGCAAACCTTGTCTTCTGTCATGATCTACAGATGGCACAAATAATAGACATTTTCCCGAATAATGGCGTCTGATTTTCAAGCAATGCTTAGCCAATTGTAGATTTGGGCAGAAAAAGTTTGTACCAAGCATTTGAGCTGGAAAAGGCAGATATTTTTCTTGACCTCACTTTTCCTAAAGTTCACAACTTCTGCTACTTAAATGAGTATCTCATCTCTAAGTGTGTGAAGTAACAGATGATGTATCTGTTTTTCATCCTCAAAGAGTTAACTTGATAAAATAAGTACAGCTAAGGACAAACACAAACACAAAATGAGAAAACTTCATGCAGTATGTTTTGTGTTTTGTAAAGGGTGCCAATGGCATGGAGCCATCTGATTCTGTTGCAGTCTTTGGCAACACGGCCCATTTAAATTCAAGTTAGGATCTGAGTGTTTGGGTAAACAGAATAAGCTAAGAATGAGTGGCAGACATATTTCCTCAAATCCCATCTGATACAGGTTTAGATCCAGATTTTGTCATTTGACTAACTCCTTCCTTTTTTAGATGATTTGGATTTGCCTTTTTTTCTTATAATAAAAGTCATAATGCCAACCACTTTAAGAGTTCTTTTGCTGCTCTTTTTTGTTGCTATCTTTTTGTAACTAATAGGACACGTGTAAGACTATAATACAAACAGGAGTCCTAGCATGTAATGGCTTTAGCAATTTGTGCAATATCCCTCTTTTTGTCCTTCCTGCATATTTTCTCCCTAGAAAGCAGCCAAGAATTGGTGTTCAGAGGGTGATGCTCTGATGGTGAGCAGATCTACAGTTTGCCTAACAGTTTATTTAAGCCAAATTTATAGTTTCTGAAGCGCTAGAAGGCTGCTGTCCAAGGGGACTACTTTTTTTTTTTTTTTTAGATGGAGTCTTGCTCTGTCGCCAGGCTGGAGTGCAGAGGCGTGATCTCAGCTCACTGCAACTTCTGCCTCCCCAGTTCATGCTATTCTCCTGCTTCAGTCTCCTAAGGAGCTGGGACTACAGGCTCACACCACCACGCCCAGTTAATTTTTGTATTTTTAGTAGAGACAGGGTTTCACCATGTTGGCCAGGATGGTCTCAATCTCTTGACCTTGTGATCCACCCGCCTCAGCCTCCCAAAGTGCTGAGATTACAGGCATGAGCCACCACGCCCAGCCAGGGACTACTTATTAACTGGCCATTTAAAATGAAATGAAACAAGGTCCTCAATTGCTAACGATTAAGGGGAGAGGAGTGTAAATTCAGCTATTGTCTTGTCTTCAGGCAGCAGGAAATTAAGGGATTGGTAACTGTTATTTGTAATAGTAATTGATGTCACAAAAGGAGTTTTGAGAACAGGGAGTTTAGGAAAAAAATTGATCTCCTTTTATTTTTAGTCTGTTAATATTTAATGTAATATTTGATACAGTTCGATTTAGATTTACTGTTCTTTGATCTATTTTTATTTTTTGCCTTTTTTGTTGTTCTCTTTCTTCTCTCCTGCCTTCTTTTATATTGTTTAATTTTTTTTCTAAATTTCATTGTAATTTATCTATTAGCTTTTTAACTATATCTTTTGGCATTATTTTTACAAAGTTGCTCTAGGGATTACAATATACATCCTTAAATACTCACCATCTACTTCATGGAAATTACTGTAACCTTACAAATGTATAAATCGATTTTACCCTTGTTCATCCCATTATAATGTATATTATAAGCCTCATACAATGGTATGATTTTTACTTTTTCTCTGCGTTGTTTCTAGTTAACTATATGTGCTATCAAAGTGAGACCCCATTTATCTTTTAATCTGTTTCTGATTGTTTTTCCAGTGTCTACTTAACTGAGACTCTTACAGGTAATTTTGTAGGATACTAGGTGTTTTAGATGGCAAATATAAAGATTGTGTTTGTGTATGTGTATGTGTTTATATGTGAGGGCCAATCTATTGAAAAGAAACACTGCAGAATACTAAAGCAAAATTGAAACCATTTAGAGTTTGTAGTTGTTTTATTTTAAAAGCTAACCTTGTAAGTACTTAGTCTTTCAAAAAATAATTTTAACTTCTATGTTTTATTTTTCTATTTTAATTTTTCCTGGGCCTTGCCTCCCAATCCTCTCACCTTCCCTTTCTTCTGTGTGACCTATAGATTCAGAAATTCCTTTCTGGGATAATTTCTGGCACTGCTTTGGAGATGGAGCCCCTGAAAATTGGCTATGGACCAAATGGATTCCCACTCTTGGGGATCTCTAGGTCATCATCACCATCTGAACAGCTCTGAGAGAGACAAGAAGTGGAATGGAGAAGGTGATTAGGTAATCCAAGAATTGCCAGGCGAACAATTGTGCTCCTTATCCCACTTCTTTTTGTGTCTATTAGATGCTCAGAGTGTGTGCACAAGGCTGGCACGCCCAGGGTCTTCCTCATGGCACTAACAGTCTACTGAAAGGTGGAACAGAGACAAGCCTATCAACACCTACAAGACTGGTGGTAAGTGCAGTGACAGATGCAAAACACAGGGTAATAAAATTCTCTTCATGCTTTTATTTTACAGGTTCTTACGTCTGTTGCTAGATTATCGTCCAAAAGTGTTAATGCCCAAGTGACTGACATCAACTCCAAGGGATTGGAATTGAGGAAGACTGTTACTACAGTTGAGACTCAGAACTTGGAAGGCCTGCATCATGATGGCCAATTCTGCCATAAGCCCTGTCCTCCAGGTATGTTACACAAAACATCCAGAGATTACAGTTTCAAACACTTGCTCCTTTTTTCCTTGGGCAGGTGAAAGGAAAGCTAGGGACTGCACAGTCAATGGGGATGAACCAGACTGCGTGCCCTGCCAAGAAGGGAAGGAGTACACAGACAAAGCCCATTTTTCTTCCAAATGCAGAAGATGTAGATTGTGTGATGAAGGACATGGTAAGAGTCTTAAAATGCAATTGAAAGAGGCCTATAACTAATAGTTTCCAAACTGATTTTCTAGGCTTAGAAGTGGAAATAAACTGCACCCGGACCCAGAATACCAAGTGCAGATGTAAACCAAACTTTTTTTGTAACTCTACTGTATGTGAACACTGTGACCCTTGCACCAAGTAAGTTTTAGTCTTTCTCTGATTAAAACACTCTTTTGAATTTCTCCTGTATTTTTTTTTCTAGATGTGAACATGGAATCATCAAGGAATGCACACTCACCAGCAACACCAAGTGCAAAGAGGAAGGTAATTATTTTTTTACGGTTATATTCTCCTTTTCATATAAAATGTCCAATGTTCCAACCTACAGGATCCAGATCTAACTTGGGGTGGCTTTGTCTTCTTCTTTTGCCAATTCCACTAATTGTTTGGGGTAAGTTCTTGCTTTGTTCAAACTGCAGATTGCCTGAGTTGATAAAATTTCTTTGTTCTTTCAGTGAAGAGAAAGGAAGTACAGAAAACATGCAGAAAGCACAGAAAGGAAAACCAAGGTTCTCATGAATCTCCAACTTTAAATCCTGTAGGTATTGAAATAGGTATCAGCTTTCCTTGGTCTTTCTCTGCTTCCATTTTTTGCTTTCTAGGAAACAGTGGCAATAAATTTATCTGGTAAGGCTTTTATCATTTTATTTCATAGAGATAACAAATTTTCAGACTATTTTCTATTTTTCAGATGTTGACTTGAGTAAATATATCACCACTATTGCTGGAGTCATGACACTAAGTCAAGTTAAAGGCTTTGTTCGAAAGAATGGTGTCAATGAAGCCAAAATAGATGAGATCAAGAATGACAATGTCCAAGACACAGCAGAACAGAAAGTTCAACTGCTTCGTAATTGGCATCAACTTCATGGAAAGAAAGAAGCGTATGACACATTGATTAAAGATCTCAAAAAAGCCAATCTTTGTACTCTTGCAGAGAAAATTCAGACTATCATCCTCAAGGACATTACTAGTGACTCAGAAAATTCAAACTTCAGAAATGAAATCCAAAGCTTGGTCTAGAGTGAAAAACAACAAATTCAGTTCTGAGTATATGCAATTAGTGTTTGAAAAGATTCTTAATAGCTGGCTGTAAATACTGCTTGGTTTTTTACTGGGTACATTTTATCATTTATTAGCGCTGAAGAGCCAACATATTTGTAGATTTTTAATATCTCATGATTCTGCCTCCAAGGATGTTTAAAATCTAGTTGGGAAAACAAACTTCATCAAGAGTAAATGCAGTGGCATGCTAAGTACCCAAATAGGAGTGTATGCAGAGGATGAAAGATTAAGATTATGCTCTGGCATCTAACATATGATTCTGTAGTATGAATGTAATCAGTGTATGTTAGTACAAATGTCTATCCACAGGCTAACCCCACTCTATGAATCAATAGAAGAAGCTATGACCTTTTGCTGAAATATCAGTTACTGAACAGGCAGGCCACTTTGCCTCTAAATTACCTCTGATAATTCTAGAGATTTTACCATATTTCTAAACTTTGTTTATAACTCTGAGAAGATCATATTTATGTAAAGTATATGTATTTGAGTGCAGAATTTAAATAAGGCTCTACCTCAAAGACCTTTGCACAGTTTATTGGTGTCATATTATACAATATTTCAATTGTGAATTCACATAGAAAACATTAAATTATAATGTTTGACTATTATATATGTGTATGCATTTTACTGGCTCAAAACTACCTACTTCTTTCTCAGGCATCAAAAGCATTTTGAGCAGGAGAGTATTACTAGAGCTTTGCCACCTCTCCATTTTTGCCTTGGTGCTCATCTTAATGGCCTAATGCACCCCCAAACATGGAAATATCACCAAAAAATACTTAATAGTCCACCAAAAGGCAAGACTGCCCTTAGAAATTCTAGCCTGGTTTGGAGATACTAACTGCTCTCAGAGAAAGTAGCTTTGTGACATGTCATGAACCCATGTTTGCAATCAAAGATGATAAAATAGATTCTTATTTTTCCCCCACCCCCGAAAATGTTCAATAATGTCCCATGTAAAACCTGCTACAAATGGCAGCTTATACATAGCAATGGTAAAATCATCATCTGGATTTAGGAATTGCTCTTGTCATACCCCCAAGTTTCTAAGATTTAAGATTCTCCTTACTACTATCCTACGTTTAAATATCTTTGAAAGTTTGTATTAAATGTGAATTTTAAGAAATAATATTTATATTTCTGTAAATGTAAACTGTGAAGATAGTTATAAACTGAAGCAGATACCTGGAACCACCTAAAGAACTTCCATTTATGGAGGATTTTTTTGCCCCTTGTGTTTGGAATTATAAAATATAGGTAAAAGTACGTAATTAAATAATGTTTTTGGTATTTCTGGTTTTCTCTTTTTTGGTAGGGGCTTGCTTTTTGGTTTTGTCTTCCTTTTCTCTAACTGATGCTAAATATAACTTGTCTTTAATGCTTCTTGGATCCCTTAGAAGGTACTTCCTTTTTAACCTTAACCCTTTTAGTAGTTAAATAATTATTTCCATAGGTTGCTATTGCCAAGAAGACCTCTTCCAAACAGCACATGATTATTCGTCAAACAGTTTCGTATTCCAGATACTGGAATGTGGATAAGAAAGTATACATTTCAAGGGGTAGGTTTTATTATTAAGAAAGCCAAATGAGGATTTTGAAATATTCTTTCCTGCATATTATCCATTCTAGCTACATGCTGGCCAGTGGGCCACCTTTCTTTTCTGCAATTTAATGCTAGTAATATATTCTATTTAACCCATGAGTCCCAAAGTATTAGCATTTCAACATGTAAGCATGTCGGTAAGATAGTTGTGCTTTGCTTAGGGTTCCCTCCTGTGTTATGGTCTGGAAAGTGTCTTTAGGCAGAAAGTCTGAGTGATCACAGGGTTCACTCATTAATTTCTCTTTTCTGAGCCATCATAGTCTGTGCTGTCTGCTCTCCAGTTTTCTATTTCTAGACAGAAGTAGGGCAAGTTAGGTACTAGTTATTCTTCATGGCCAGAAGTGCAAGTTCTACTTTGCAAGACAAGATTAAGTTAGAGAACACCCTATTCCACTTTGGTGAACTCAGAGCAAGAACTTTGAGTTCCTTTGGGAGGAAGACAGTGGAGAAGTCTTTGTACTTGGTGATGTGGTTTTTTTCCTCATGGCTTCACCTAGTGGCCCCAAGCATGACTTCTCCCATGTCAATGAGCACAGCCACATTCCCGAGTTGAGGTGACCCCACGGTCCAGAATCATCCTCATTCTGGTGAACCTGGTTCTCTTTGTGGTGGGCATACTGGGTAGGAGAATCACCCAAAGGTCACCCATGAGCTGCAGAAAAAAAGGCTATTTGCAGAAGGAGCTCACAGATCACATTGAAAGCATTGCATATTCAAACATCTTGGTCTTCTTTATTGGCATGCCCACAGGGTCTTCTGACCTCTGATTAGATCAGACACTTTTTAGATATTGAATCATCAGTTTCTGTACAACTATCTGAATAAGGTATATAATCAATGAAATTTAGAATTTTTTTCTATGCTTACTCCTGATTGGTAATTTGTTTGGGTTTAGAATTCTATACAAGGCCATTTGTAATTTTCCTCAGCACTTTAAAAATATTAAACCATGTTTTCTTAACATCTGTTGCTGTTGATTATGTCTGCTCTTGG